AGGAAAAGTCTACCCTCTGGAACAAATTGGTTTTTAGGGAGTCCTTGCTGCCCTTTTCAGGCCTTTAAACACATAGCCAAATCCTCCATCAGCCTTCATGTTTACAAGAACAATTCTCACTTTTTAACTTAGGGAAACACACCACTCAGGACAAGGCAATAATAAACACTACTAAATTATGTGAAAGGGTTATAGAACATAAACTCAAAGGAGGGCTGAAGTTGGTTTGAATGCACAGCTGGATGCTTCATTGTAGCCACATAGGCATGAGTAGGGCAAACTGCTGAAATTTGCTGAGGATCAAATTATGTTCCACAAGATCATGCTCGCAAGAATTACAAGAATATCCAACAAAATCACTAGAGTCTAAGACTTGCTCAAGAATATTCTCTGAGAATAGGCAGCCATAGAATGAGCTAAGTGAAGCTCGACCACAAGACCTCACTGGATTAACGTCCTGATTTTTCCATTGCATAAGTTTACTCTCGGCAGAATTACGGTTGGGGGGAGGTTGGGGTGGCAGGTTGGCAGGGGAGAGTGGATCCACACTCTGATAGATCCTATTTAACTAGTTTTACTTTACTGTGCAGACTACCTCCCACAACAGGTAACCTTGAATGTAGGCAGACATGCTTCCAGAAATGTGAGTGGAGGTAGGGCGGAATAAAGAAAATGCAACTGCAAAACTGAAAATTCATACTAGCACAATGATGTTTAAATGATTTTCAAGTGTTGGAGCTGGTGTGGTGGAAAACAGTTGCCTGACGCTTTGGTTTGAAGGCCAGGGCTTGTCATTTACCATGTCAGGAGAAATTCCTCTCTTTTCGACAATAATCTCTGCACTGCCTACCTCAGGAGGTCCTCGCAATGCCAAAATGCCGCCAGTGTGGGTTGCGCCTCAGCTGAGCACTGATTCTACAGCCTCGCGGTTTGGGCGGGAAGTCCCACCTCCGCAACCCTGACCAGCCCGGCTCCCCACCCCCACCACCCGGAAGTGAACACCACGAGCTAGCGTGTCTACTTCACAGGCCAGGTCGTCAACTCAACTGTCAAGGTGTCCATTGTACCAGCTGGGCCATGGATCCCTCCCGCCTGAAATCTGACTCCACCTGCCAAGAGTCTGAGCCTGCAGGCCTAGATTTCGACTCTGCTGGCCAAGATTATTTCTCTGCAGCCCAATAATTCGACTCTTTCTACCAAGAATTGGACCTGGACTCTCTTAACGAAGATCTTCTTTCCCAGTCCATGCCACATGCCAGGACAGAGACCTCTGTGGGCACATATGAATCCCACTCGACTTCTGAACTGGAGGATCTGACAGAGCCCGAGCAAAGAGAGCTCAAAACCAAACTCACTAAATTGGAGGCTGAAATTGTAACCCTACGCCACGTACTAGCAGCCAAAGAGAGACGCTGTGGGGAACTCAAGAGGAAGTTAGGCCTCACCGCCTTGGTAGGGCTGAGACAGAATCTGTCCAAGAGCTGGCTTGATGTTCAGGTCTCCAACACCTATGTGAAACAGAAGACATCAGCTGCTCTGTCCACCATGGGCACTCTCATCTGCAGGAAGCTTGGAGGCGTGAAGAAGTCGGCCACATTCAGATCTTTTGAAGGTCTGATGGGGACAATCAAGTCCAAAGTCTCAGGGGGCAAAAGAGCTTGGCCCTGACTGTCTTTCTTCTGCGGAGGGTGGGGTTGATCTGCTCTCAGTTTTGGGGTGTGGGGAAGACCCACTCCAGATTCCGGGGAGTGGGAATGAGCCACTCCCAGTTCTGGAGAGTGAGGATGACCATCTCCACTTTCTGGAACCAGAATGAGCCCCCTTGGTAACCTTGCCTGGTACTAAACCAGTGCAAGGACCCCCTTCCCTTATTACATTTGCAACTCTGCCCAACAAAAACAAGCAAGCAAACCACAATGGTAAAGTGGTTAATTCAGGAAATTGACAGAATCCAGTTTTGAGAAAAGAACACAGATATTTGCTGCTTTTAAGATAGAGAACCCAAAGTTTTGTACCTGGTTATTTTTCACTTAAGTTTGTAGACGAAATGTGCCATTATATTAGCTTTCCTGAGACTGTATCTAATGGGCAAGTCAGTGGCTCCAGAGGGGTCTTAGGCCAAAGCCCAAACTCTCTTTTGGAAAACTAGCTTATTAGAAAGCCAAAGTAGAGTTCTGTTTAAGCTTGAAAGAGGTATGAAGTAATCTGTAGTGTTTTTTTGGTTTGTTTGTTTGTTTTCCCTTCCCCATTTCCTTCCTTCCCTCAGTCTCAAAGTCACCTTGAAAGCTTCACCTGGCCTACAACTTTTATTTTAAAAAGATGATCAAGAAAACTTCATCTTCTCTGAGACTCAGAAAAAGAGGGGAAAATAGTGGTAGTGCACTAATTGTTACATTACTAATATAGCTTTTGTAAAACTCGTTTGTTTTCAAAGGTCTGGACTAAGCAAAACAACAGTGTCAGTTTAGGAAATTATTACTACTTTGAACACAAACTGAAATTGCAACTTTGCCTTGTGCTTTGTTTATAATTTCTTTATATATCAAAATGAGTGTTTTAAAGTTTAACCCTTGAAGCAGCATGTCTTTGCCATAGCAGCACTTCACTTAAAAGGAAGAAATTGCCTCTCTGGCAGCAATTCCTAGTTAGTTACCACCTCCAGCTGAGGGGCTGGAGGAAAACAGGTATAGCCAAATTCAAGAAAGATAAACCCCTGTCTCAAGGAACATTTTAAAAAGAACGTCTGTCCCCTGTGATGCTGGCTGTTATGCCTTTGAATGGACCTAACTATACATCTTTGCTCTTAACTCCAAGTCTGCCCTTCTTTTTAGGAAACCCTAAAGGAGAAGGAAGCAGAATATAACCCTCTGGAGAGCTCAAGACAGTAGGAACCTGGACGGTGCTTGTTTGAATTTTCTGATATCTGATTTTCACACGAATATACTTTTTGTTTGTTTTCCTTTTCCATTTTCAAAATGCCAAGATCTGGGAGCCTCTTTCACTCCTCTAGACACACTGCCTGAGATAGAAGTTTGCATCTTATTGGCTGTGGGCAGAGACTAGGACCCTTATGGGTACATTTCAGTAATCTCTCACTGCCTAAAATGGTAATCCCTCCAGCCTAAGAGGATGATTCTGTTTTGTTGACTCTTGAATGCTCCCCCAACATTCCTTTGGTTTTCCTATAAGCAAAACCAAATACCACTATAAATACAAAAGCATCTGGTAAACTGTAAAGTTACTCATGTATCCCAACCCTCCACAGATTTCTGAAGACAAAGTTTTGCTTGGATTAAAACAAGATGTTTTACTATTTTGCATGTTCGATTTTTAATTTGTTGTGTTTATCAACCAAAATGGCTTTGTATGCTGGAGAACAAGAGGTGAGCCTGCAGCATACAAGAAATGAAAGTAGTCCAACAGGCAAAGGCTTTGACATATTTCAGGAAGGCTTGTGTTAGGGACAATCTCAGACTATTATCATGGGCCAAACCTGAGAGATGTTATATTTTATTTAATAATTTCTACAACAGTAGTAAGTTTCCCCAATAAATTCTCAACTCCGTAAAAGTAGTAAAGTACATATTTATTTTTGCTGATCA